ACTCCCGGGACACGCCACCCTGTACTAGGTTTAAAAAATTATCTTAGAGATGCGGTCTTGCTCTGTTGCCCAGGCTGGTCTCAAACTCCTGAGCTCACGCGATCCTCTCCGGGCCTCTCAATGCACTGGGACGTCCTGCTTCGTTAAGTTAAAATAATTTTTTTTGAGGTGAGGTCTTGCTGTGTGGCCCCGGCTGCTCTCAAACTCCTGGCCTCAAGCAATACTCCCCGGGCCTCTCAAAAGCGCTGGGATCGCGGGCGTGACCTGTCCTTGCAGCCAAGCCTATTCATTCCCATCACCGAGCTGTCACTCGGAGTACAACGTTAGCAAGGACGTCCTGGCGGCAATGTTCCTAGGCATCATGCTACTTTCTATAAGCCTCTCCCAAAAGACAAAAAATGCATTGCTCTGGATCAGAATTGCACAAATGAGCTAAGAAGGGGGTAAGAACCACCAATAACCATATCCTGGTTATTCCAGGACACCTGCGGGCAGGCTCGTTGCCCTATTGGCCTTAGAATTACCCTTCACGGTGGAGGGAGCAAGAGCAGACACCTGCCAGGCATCCACCGGAAGGGTTGGTCCCAGCCGGGGGACCCGCAGGATTGAGCTCAAGGTCAAGGCCCGCCAGCCGCAGGGTCCGTCCATGGGCCCTGCTCAGCGCGCATGCGCCCTCCAATCCGTGCCGCATTTCCCCCCGCCCGCCGGGCCCAGTGCGCACGCGTGGACGTCGCCACGCCCTGCAGCAGCGGTCACGTGACGCGGCCCCCGGAAGCCGGCGGCGCGTGGACAAAGCGATCGCGGCCTTCCACTTCCGGCGCCCGCCTGCAAGGCTCTGCTGCCCACGTCCCCGCCCGACCCGGCCACTCGGTTCCCGTCCCCTAGTCCCCGGAGCGGCCGCGCCCGCGTCCCCACCTGCAGCAGCAGCTTGACCCGCTCGATCGGAGCCACGGCCGTCTTGGAGATGGCGGCGGCGATGCCTCCGGCCAAGAAGTCTTTGGCGAAGGAGATGGCCTGTTCCGTCATGGTGGCAGGGCGGGCAGCGGAACGGGAGGACAGCCGGAGAACGGGCGCGGAGAGTGAATGGAGGGCGTCGCTGGCTCAGCCCTGCCGCCGCCTGGACCGAAAGGACGGAGCAGCCACCGCGCAGCCGCTAAGACGCCGACGCCACGCCCACTCTCCGCCCCCGCGCCTCCTCGCGCCGCGCTCATTGGCTGCGCCGCCAGGCCCCGCCCCACACCAGCCTGCGTGCCTCGCCTCTGAGGGCTGCCGGGAATCCCCTCCCCGGAGACGTCCCGCCCCGCACCCCTAGGTATGCCGGGAGCCAGGCCCCGCCCATGCGCCGTAGGGGCCGCTGGGGGTTCCGCGGCAGCCTTGACCTTGTGAAGGTCAGGCCGCTGCCAGTACCCGAGCGGGCGGGAGGGCAGCTGCGGAGTCAGAAGCCCACCCTGATGCCCAGTTCGCTCCGAGTGCGTCGTCCGCTTTCTCCCGGAGGCCGCGGCGACCCCGCCGGGATGTGCGACATGTGGTGCCCCGACCCCCGACCCTTGACCCTTGACCTCCGGGCAGCTCCGACCCTTTCAACACTCTCCGGGGTCGTGCGTCGGGAGACCCCGGCCCCTGCCCGCGTGCACCCGGGGGGCCCCGCGCGAAGCCTGCGGCGGCTTCCACGTGGGCGCGGCTCAGTCCCGCTGCCGATCCGTGACTCCGCGCCGCCCTCCGCGCCCGGCCTAGGTTGGTGGGGGGGGGATCTCTCTGGGCCTCCGCTGCGCCTTACAGACCTGTGTTTGTTTCCCAGCCTCAGCGAGGCCGGGCTGGACGGGGCCCTGGTGCTGGTTTTCAGTGCCTCAGCGAGGCCGGGACCAGAGCTGCTATTTCCAGATGAGGCTGGCTCGCATCTGCTCTGGCCGGGGCTCCAGGCCTGAGCCCTGCAACACGGCGTTCCCTTTCCAAGTCTGCAAAGCCTGTCTTAGGGGAGAGAAGAAGTTTCCTTCCATGCGGGTGGGGACGGCTAACCATGTCCAGACACTGAGACCGGTGCTCTGTGTGCTCAGCCTTCAGCCTGCACTGGCTTGGTGGCTTGGTGACCCGCCAGCAGGGTGGTGCTGTCTGTGGGCTCTGCTCAAGCTCCTCTCAGAGCCAGGAGGATGCCCGCCTGCTTGGGCCTGGCTCCCAGGATGTGCTTGGCAAATGCTTCTGGGATGGATGGATGGATGGGTGAGTGGATAACGGATGGATGGATAATGGATGAATTGCTAATTGGGGCTGTTTTTCCATACAGAGTGCTGCACGTGGGACTTAGCCTTGGACACTAACTCCTTTGCCCCTCGTATCTGGGAGGGAACAACACAGTTGCTATGCCTGACTAGGGCATGACCTGGGAGGCCTTTGGGGCCACACAGCCTCCTTGGGAAAGGAGGATCAGGTGGGCCTCACACCCAGGAATTGGAAGTGGGAGAGACAACAGCTGCTGGGTAGTGGGGGTAGAGCTGTGTCTCTCACTGCCCTGCCCCTCCAAGGACCAAGAAGAAAGGAATGAGCCCCGATCCGCCTGCCAGGTACCCACCCATGAGAACCCCTTCTCTGCCAGCATCTGATAAAATTACCTGCGTAGCTTTAGAGATCACTGCTGCCTGACCAGCAGCCGCTCTGCTGGAATCTGTCCAGAAAGCCCCTTGGGGCTCAGAAAAGTAGGTGGGTTAATAATAGAAGTAGATGTGGGTTTTTTTGTTTGTGTGTTTATTGAGACGGAGTCTTGCTCTGTGGCCCAGGCTGGAGTGCAGTGGCGTGATCTCGGCTCGCTGCAATCCCTGCCTCCCAGGTTCAAGCATGTCTTCTGCCTCAGCCTCCCAAGTAGCTGGGATAGCAAGTGTGCACCACCACGCCTGATTTTTGTATTTTTAGTAGAGATGGGGTTCCATCCATCCATTCCAGAAGCATTTGGCAAGCACATCCTGGGTGCCAGGCCCAAGCAGGCTGGTCTCAAACTCCTGACCTCAAGTGATCCGCCCACCTCGGCCTCCCAAAGTGCCGGGATGACAGCTGTGAGCCACCGCGCCCCGCCCAGAAGCAGAGGTGTTTTAACGGGAAGACTTCAGGCTTCATCGGACGGCCGGGAAGGAATCAGAGCAGGGGTGAGGTTGGCTTTGTGCGGGGTGGGGTGGGGAGGAGCTTCAGGCTTCAAAACCATCAAAGCAGGTTTCTTCCGAGATGGCCAGTGGTCACCTGAGATGGAGCAGAGAGCACCTGTGGCGGGCATCTTCTCTA